TAGAAAAGCAGCTAAAATTGGAGTTACTGCCTGATTAAATTTACGACGACATACAGTCATTCTCCAAGATTCAGCAACTTCCTGCACAGGCTAAAGAGCTAAAGAGGTGAGCCAAGTGGGCAGAAATGTGACAGGCCTCCCTGTCCCTGCATCTTTCATGTCTTTAATCATGGCATCGATCCCTGTAATTCCCCTAGAAATACAGTAATGCAGGTTTACTATTTGCGTAGGGAAAGAAAATCCCAGGCTCCTGGGCCTGTTCAACCATTTCTTTGACCTCATCTCTCCTTGCTTGATTTTATACCAGTTGTGCTGGAGTACCTTCTAATATGGTTTGGCTCTGTGTCCCCACCCAAATCTCATCTCTAATTGTCATCTCCACATGCCGAGGGAGGTACCTGGTGGGAGGTAATCGGATTATGGGGGCAGTTTACCTCATGCTGTTCTCATGATGGTAAGTTTCCACGAGATCTGATGGTTTAAAAGTGTTTGGGAGTCCCTAGCCTCTCTCCTGCCGCCATGTAAGATGTACCTTGCTTCCCCCTCTGCCATGGTTGTAAGTTTTCTGAGGCCTCCCCAGCCATGTGGAACTGCGAGTCAATTAAAGCTGTTTTGTTTATAAATCACCCAGTCTTAGGTAGTTCTTTATAGCAGTGTGAAAATGGACTAATACACTTCCTTAATGAACTCTCTCAGAAAGGATTCAGGAAATGTAAGCTTGCAAGTTTAGAAATATCCTTATTCTACCTTTACACTTGATATTATCGCTGAGATGAGCGTTTTAGGTTCAAAATATATTTCCAGGAGTCCTAAAAATATAGCTCCATCTTTTCAGAGTCTTCCATCATCCTATGTTGTTGACAAGACTGAGAATGGTCTCTGTCTCTCCTTTCCTTTGTAGGCAACCTTTCTCTTCCTGCTCCCACCCATGGAACATTTTAGAATCTTTTTTTTTTTTTTTTTTTTTTTTTTTTTTTGGTGTTTTGAAATTTTGCAGTACCTGTCTAGGTGTGGAGCAGTTCCTCGGGCTTCCTTTTAATCTGTAGCTCTGGAATACTCTTGCTATTGATGATTCTATGTGTCGACTATTTTGCTCACACCCCACCCAGATGCATTCTCTACTGTGGTTCTCTGCTCTTCCCTGTGCCAGGGGAAGCTGATGGCTCCTTTGCTGGCAGGGCTCCAGTTGGGTTTGGTCAATGGGAGGGACTGACAGGAGACTGGAAGTGGAAGGAGAGAGAGGTTGGTAGAATTCTTTTCTACTTCCCCTTGCTTCCATGCTGTCTGGAGGCGGTGGCATGCCTCCACACTACAGAAGCTCCCACTGGGGGCCCTTCCTCTGCAGTCCTCTGGCTGTGGTAATGTGGTTTTCTCCTTTTGTTCTTTTAACTGTAGGGTGGTGATTGCTTCTGTCTTCTGCCAGTCTCTGGGTGCCTCACCATTTCTTGTTTCTTTCCTTTAATGCTTCCCACACCTCTGTAAGTTACCTTTTTATTAAAATCCCTTTGTTTGACAATCTGGGGGTGAATTATGTGTCCTGTGCAGACTATGACTGATATGCTGCCTTTCATTGTCTTGATTTTTCCTTCCTGGAAATTTTAGTAATTGGATGATGGGTCATTAGTGTTAATCATCCATGTCTCTTATTTTAGCTCTGAAGTTTTCCATCTTTCTGTGTTTTTGCTCTACATTATGGGATATTTCCTAAGCTGGTTCTCCCATCCCTTCTAATGATGTGTTTTCAAATTTCAGTAGTCATGCTTAGTTTTCAAGGATTCTTTCTTGCTTTCTTAGTCTGTCTTATTTCATGGCAATCTGCTCTTGTTATATGGATTCAGTAATTTCTCTAATTTAGGCATTAAAGGAAGTTTTGGTCTCTTAAAGTTATTTTCTATTCCCTAAGTTATTTCAGCTTCTTTTGGGGTCAGTTATTTTGTTTATTCATCTTGACCTATCTCCTTTGTGCTGTTGATTTCCTAAATGTGTGAGGATCTTTGCTTCTCTGTTATAAGTACTGGAAAATAAACTGGTTTCCCCGGATAGCTGATGTGGCTTCCCTCTGCTACAGCCTTCCATGAAAAAAGTAGGACAGCTTCCGGGAGCTAGCTATATGTGAGTGGACCATGCTTGGCAGCTGCCCTTCAGAATGCACAGGTTGCGGGCAGGGATGGCCAAGGACATTTCTCAGGGAGCTGTGTGTGTGGGATGGGTCTCTGAGAATGGAGAGCTTGATGAGTTCAGGCCGTGGAAGCAACATCTACACAAGCCTGGATCTGAGAAACTCAACCATACTCCCTGAAAATGGAGAGTTTACATGCAGAATGAGTCTGGGGGAGGCAGCACTAGAAGGCCTGAAAGAGGAAGAGAGTCAGACTGATTTCAGAGGGACCCATCCTAGAGGGACCACTGCCATGACTCCATGGGGACATTTCCAAGGGGAGCCACAGGAGGTTTCACTGGAGAGTTGTGTATGTCTGTCCAGTGTCTAGGAGGTGCTCACCATGGCTGAGCTTGCAGGGCCTCTTAGGACTGTCCAGGTGAGATGTGTGGGTCGTGATGAGGGTTTGGAGAGGTTTCCAGCTAGAATTGGTCGGGACAGCCCATTAGCTCTGGGGCAGAGGCTCAGGGAGGTGGGCAAGCATGCAGGACACAGGAATGCTTATAGCCACAGCTCTGCAGGGTGTTTCTTGCCCATAACTGTGTGGAGAGCCATTCTCATCTCAACTCATTTCTTGCCACAACATCTCCCGAGGCAAACTTTGTTATTAGCTCCGCTTTGCAGATGAGAATCTGGGGCAATGCGAGACGGCTTCTGTGCCCGGCTTGTGACCAGTCACCACACTGACTCTCAATGTGGTGTAAGCAACTGTGAATGGGCCTGATTCCAAATCCCAGCAAATTTACAGTAAGGAGGGTGCCTGGGGTCTATCCATCCCCTGACTAGCTGATCTTCAGCTTCCTCATAGGACCAGGGGGAATACTGAGCATGCAGTGGACTGAGGTTCAGAGAGGTAATGTGGAGCGCTGCACACACCTGAGGGAGTTGTGCGCCTGTCTGACTTCCGGGTGATTCATGAGGAACATTCCTGATGGGGTGGGAAGGGAACCTGTCACTAAGCTATTTAGGAGAAGCAGTCTCCAGCAGGTCACACCAGCCAGCCACTTTTATGGCAGAAGGAAAATCCTACCTAGCCCCTTCCCCAGAGATGGCAGAATGCAGCCTGGCTGACTGGCAGAGCCTCTCAGGCTGTGCTCCGGACCCTGGACTCCAGCAAGGGGGAAGAACAGCAGCTCCCAGTTCTTTCTTACAGACTGCTTTCTTGAGGAGCTTCAAGTGCTCTGGCTATGATTGGTGCAGGGCTCTGCTGCCTCCAGAGGGTGCTGTCTCCTTTCCCTAGCAGAGGCAAAGGGTCTGGCAGCCAACTCTGGGAGTATTGGTTTAACCTGAAATGTCTGCTAGGAAGAGCTACCTACCCCTCTCCTGGGCATTATGGTCCTGAAGGAAGAGCTTGGACTTTGGATTGAAAGTCCAGCCCTACCATCTACAAGTTGGCTGGCTGAGACAAGACACTCTACTTCTTTGAGGCTCAGTTTTCTCGCCTGTGAGATGGGATGATCACACCACACCAGTTAGGCATGAGGATGGACTAAGGGCATGTTCACATGCTTCTGCCTGGCAAGGGAGCTGTTTGCTGCTTTTACCACCATTTCAGCTCTTCTGCTGTTCTCTGACCCACAAGAGCTAGGGTTCAGGCTGCGTGCCTTGCGCAGTAGTTCTCAAATGTGTCTATGTGGAAGCTTGCCTCCAAGGGCTTACCAGCAAATCCAGACCCCACACAGCTGCCCTGCAAGAAGGAGGTGACAGTGGCTGCGTTCTTGCCTGCACAGAGGACGGGTGTCCATAGAGCTCCCAGCTGGAGTTGAGCAGTTTCTGGTCAAGCAATGTTCTCTGATTTTACATGTCTGGAAGCTACCGTTACAATCAGGTCTTCTTAAATGTCCTCCCTCCCTCCGTCTTCCTTTCTTCCTTTCTTTCTTTGTCAGATGCTGTGTGTGGACTTGTGCTGGGATCTGGAGGCGGAGACAAGAGCTGTGACCTAGACATAGGGGAGTGGGGAGACAAAGCTGCTCAGGCAGACAACCAACTAGGCTGCTACATCTGCTTCTGCAGCAGAGCATGGGAGGGTGGTAGGAATTTGTCATGGCAGCAGGGACATCGGAGCTGGGGTGCAACGGAGGAGCAGCCGCTTTCCAGGTAGTCAAGACAGGAAGGAGCATGGTCCAGAAAGAAGAGATGACAGGTGCCAGTCTACAGCGATGGTGAGCAGAGGCCTGGGGGCTTGGCAGGTGGGCCCTGAGTATTGTTTGTCTGTTTGCCTTGTAGGCGTCATCCCTCAAGTGTATCACTTAGTTCAAGAGTCCTGGAATCTTTTCACATCCACTATGAACACCTCTCACCTCCTGGCCTTGCTGCTCCCAAAATCTCCACAAGGTGAAAACAGAAGCAAACCCCTGGGCACCCCATACAACTTCTCTGAACATTGCCAGGATTCCGTGGACGTGATGGTCTTCATCGTCACTTCCTACAGCATTGAGACTGTCGTGGGGGTCCTGGGTAACCTCTGCCTGATGTGTGTGACTGTGAGGCAGAAGGAGAAAGCCAACGTGACCAACCTGCTTATCGCCAACCTGGCCTTCTCTGACTTCCTCATGTGCCTCCTCTGCCAGCCGCTGACCGCCGTCTACACCATCATGGACTACTGGATCTTTGGAGAGACCCTCTGCAAGATGTCGGCCTTCATCCAGTGCATGTCGGTGACGGTCTCCATCCTCTCGCTCGTCCTCGTGGCCCTGGAGAGGCATCAGCTCATCATCAACCCAACAGGCTGGAAGCCCAGCATCTCACAGGCCTACCTGGGGATTGTGCTCATCTGGGTCATTGCCTGTGTCCTCTCCCTGCCCTTCCTGGCCAACAGCATCCTGGAGAATGTCTTCCACAAGAACCACTCCAAGGCTCTGGAGTTCCTGGCGGATAAGGTGGTCTGTACCGAGTCCTGGCCACTGGCTCACCACCGCACCATCTACACCACCTTCCTGCTCCTCTTCCAGTACTGCCTCCCACTGGGCTTCATCTTGGTCTGTTATGCACGCATCTACCGGTGCCTGCAGAGGCAGGGGCGCGTGTTTCACAAGGGCACCTACAGCTTGCGAGCTGGGCACATGAAGCAGGTCAATGTGGTGCTGGTGGTGATGGTGGTGGCCTTTGCCGTGCTCTGGCTGCCTCTGCATGTGTTCAACAGCCTGGAAGACTGGCACCATGAGGCCATCCCCATCTGCCATGGGAACCTCATCTTCTTAGTGTGCCACTTGCTTGCCATGGCCTCCACCTGTGTCAACCCATTCATCTATGGCTTTCTCAACACCAACTTCAAGAAGGAGATCAAGGCCCTGGTGCTGACTTGCCAGCAGAGCGCCCCCCTGGAGGAGTCAGAGCATCTGCCCCTGTCCACAGTACATACGGAAGTCTCCAAAGGGTCCCTGAGGCTAAGTGGCAGGTCCAATCCCATTTAACCAGGTCTAGGTCTTCTCCCTGCCATGTCCCTTGCCAGGCTCTTCCACTTAGCTAAGTGGGCACACTGCAAGCTGGGGTGGCACCCCAGCATTCCTGGCTTTCTGGGGTCCAGATAGGCTGGCAAGAGCTGTTTTTGCATCCATTTGCATCGTGAAGACTGGCATTTTGATACTTCAGCTGTTTGTTCCTGGGAGAATTCTGAGCACAGATTCCAGAGGTCACAGTAAGCCTTGCAGCTTGAGCTGAAAGATGCCAGAGCCGGAGATGTCTGCTGGCAGCAGGCAGGGTTCATTCTGGTGACACAGCAACAGATGCCTGGCCTGGGAACCCAGGGATTTCACCTCCACCAGTGAGACCACGGGGCCACTGTGGGGTGAGGGAAGGAGCGCTTGGAGTCAGAGCTCTAGACCTTGGTCAACTCTTCACCTCTGTGAGAGATG